TTAAAATGCCAGAATGGAGAAACCAGATGAACTTTTCCTGTTCAATGTGGCTGGGTTAAAATGAAATAGTAATTTTAGGCATACTGCCAAAACGTAGTAATTCAGTGAGGATGATCCTTCCAGAACGTTCCAGAATGCTAAATTGTTCACTAGTCACGCACGCCTTTCCCCAAGCTCTGCCCACTTATCCTATAGGCTACGGAATAGTAGGTCTCCTCGCATTTCTAATTGGTCTTCAGAGGGCTTTGGCTCCGCCTCCTGGGGCAAAAAAGTCCCTGTAATTGAACACTTTCATTTTTGCTTGTCCCCAGGCTTGTCGTTAGAAAAGTAGGGGACTTTCCTGTTGAGTATCATGTTTACAAAAGCAAAGTGGCTTTTAAATTTTAAACTAAGTATCAAACAAGTAGATAAGGTGGATGGGAGGGATCTTCAGGAACTGAAGGGAAGTGGAACTTAAGGTTGGAACATCGGTGTGCTTTTAACGACGGACCGAGCTACTTCCGGGAGAGAATGGGAGGGTGGAAAATTTTGTGCGTTTGGCGGGTTTCGCTCTCTTCATAAGTATTGATCATTCCGCAGCCCTGCGGACCGGACACGTGAGGAGGTAGTGACGCCGACACTGCCAGAACACACTGCTACAAGGTCCCAGATGGCCACGTCTCTGGTGAGTGCCTGGGCCGTGGCAGGACGGCTGGGCGCCGGACTCCAGTGGCTGAGAGGAGGGATTCCGGGGCGGTCTGGCTGCTGCTCACGTGGATAGGTGACGAATCACGTCCCGGCTCTCTGCACTGCGGGGCGGGGCCCACGCTTTGCTGCCCGCCCTGCCGGCCCCACCCCCAGCCTGGTTAGCAGTCGCTTTCTGATCCCGGAAAGGACCCTGAGCTGGGAAATAGCGAGAGGCGGGGATGTTGGGGTTTGTTGTTTATGGCTTGCAGTTTCTTTCTCTCGATTATCTTCCTCTCTAAAAATCACTTTCAGTCACCTGACAAAGAAACTGGCGATTCATTGTTCTTAATTTAGTAATAGACTGGGCCCCGTACATGAATGAGAAGGAAGGTATTCCTTAATTCTCCGGCACGAACGCCAACAGCGTTGCTTTCTTCGGTGTCACAGTTCTTAGGCAAACAGCAGTGAATATTTACGCAATGTGGGAAAGTTTCCTAAGTGGAGCTGCCGGTTTTTCAAGTAGTTGAACTACTTTCGTGTGTGTGTGTGTGTGTGTGTGTGTGTGTTTCCCATTCATCAACTTTGGAGTTTGGCTCTAACACCTCACTTGAAAACAGAAAACAATTTCCTAGCTTATTCAGTGGCAGTTTTTGCCGCTCTCTCTCCTTTTCTAAGGTTCAGGTGGTGTCATTTTCATTGCCGTGAATGTTTGTGGTAATCTATACTTCTGGAATTTTTCTTGTAGGATTTTAAAACTTATGTAGATCAGGCATGTAGAGCTGCTGAGGAGTTTGTCAATATTTACTATGAGACAATGGATAAAAGAAGACGGGTGAGTGTTATAGACTCTACTACTCTTTATAGTTTCCCTTTTTTAAATTTGTCTTTCTTTTTAGGCACTAACCAGGCTGTATCTGGACAAGGCCACCTTAATATGGAATGGAAATGCTGTTTCAGGGCTGGATGCCCTAAATAATTTTTTTGACACATTGCCTTCTAGTGAGTTCCAGGTCAATATGTTAGATTGCCAACCAGTTCATGGTAAGATCATGATCTTTCAAGATGCTTCCTTTTGTGTTCTCTTTTTTTTTTAATGTGGATGAAGAGCAAGCAACTCAGTCCCAAACTACAGTTCTTGTTGTGACCAGTGGAACTGTGAAGTTTGATGGAAACAAACAACATTTCTTCAACCAGAACTTCCTGCTGACTGCTCAGTCCACTCCCAACAATACTGTGTGGAAGATTGCAAGTGATTGCTTCCGTTTTCAAGATTGGTCTAGTAGTTAAAGGGGCAAAAGTCCATTCTCATTTGGTCCATTAGTTCCAGCAATTGAAATTTATGTGAATTATTTTGATTGTAGAAGCACTATAATATGTGCTGAAACTAAATTTCTTTAATATTTTCTATTCCTGTCAGCACCTTTTCTAGCAGCTGCCAGTTTGGAGCATTGCCCTCTAAGAGCTTTAAAACTATTTTTTTACATGCCTTATATACATTCCACTAATGACATTCTTATAATAATATTAAACACATGATCTTGGTACTAACATACTCACTGTGAACCCAGCCTATTGCAAAAATAAAATCTTTTTATAATATTATCTATGGGATGTCAGCACAATATAACACTCTGGGAAGAAGTGGAGTTTTTTGGTTATTAGGTTAATTTTCTAGTAAAACACGTTGCCTGTTTTCAGTTAACACTGGTAATGCCATTTTAATATATGGCTTTTTCAAATCAGTTCAGTGAAAATAGTACAGATTTAGGTTTACATAACTACTCTGACATACTGGAATTGCATATAGAGATGTTCAGTGGTCGTTTTTCATTTTAAGTAATTTTTGTTTTGGCATTTTTTTGTGTGAAGTAAATTAATCAACTAGAGAGGTGCAAAACGTTCTCAGTTGATATCTGAGTATTGGGTGCATTTGGTGGCTTAAAAGCAAAGCTTCCTAAAAAGATTTTTCTTGGCAGCTCCAGGTCTATACATTTAGGTAATGAATGGTAGTAGAACTAATAGCTTTAACAGGAGAATAGGGAATGAGAAATAGAAATCCAAGGCTGAAGCCAAAAGTAAGGAGGGTGGCCAAATGGTAAACTATTGGTACTTGTTTTCTACCTCCTAAAAATGTAGCTTATTTTTAGGATTTAAATCACTAAGTAAATAAGTATCCTTGCCAAGTGATCATGAGTGTCATTTTTGTTCTAAGACTAATATTTTTAGATCTTTTTACTTCACCTCATACTTATCACCAATGTATATCTCCATTTATTCAATAACTTACTGGGGTAAAATAACAGCAATAAACCTAACCTTTTAACAGGGTCTAACATGAGAGTTGGAGTCAAAGCCATTGTTATCTTTTGGTGACACCCTTAAATTTTAAGTCTTCCAGTCTTCCATGTGAACTTTAGGCCCAAAGTTTCTTATGTATCACACATCCCCCAAATAAGTGATTTTTTCCCAGTGCTTTGTACTGTCAACTGCATTATCTTTAATTATTTAAAGGTAGAATTATTTAATTTTGTGATTTGTTCTTCCATATGACATTGAGCAAATAGATCTGTTTCAAAATATGTTCCCGCTATGTGGATAACTCTTCTTTTTAAAAAGAAAATAGAGAATAGCAAATCTTCATGATAATCCTCAAAAGAACAAAATGCTTAACTTTATCTCTTAATTTCTAAAGGTAAATAACCTAGGTTCAGCTTTTGCTTAAACATTAAATATCTTTTCCATTTTTTAATGTTTGTAAGCTAGATATGCCAGCTTTGTTTCTACATTGCAACCAAAAACTGTTTCTTTTCACTTAATTATAAAACCAGTAATTCATTTACTCTTGCCCAAAACTATACACTGTATTTCTGTTATAGTAACAAAATAGAGTTATGTAGAATTGTATGGAACTCAAATTTAAACCATGCTTTCTTGTAGTACTGATTGAAACTTACACGTTTTATTCTACTCATAGTGAGCTTATTCTTATTTTGGATTGATTTTCCAAAACCACAGCTTCAGCAGCAACAATCAGAATGTCCAAATGCTGTCCTTTCCCTTACAGAGAAGAACAATGGTAACTAAAAGCTGCATATAACTAGCAATAACTACATTGAACGGTGTGCATTGTTCATGATTGTTGTGTTTTAAGACTTGTATATAAACTGCTTTTTCCAAACTCTGTATAACTTTTAAATGGCTGGAACTACTCGTATAAGGACTAGACTGTATTTTTGACATGCTCCTATTTTTGTAACTTGAAAAAATAAAATTTTGCCTTGTGACAGATTTTCTCAAGATTGTTTTAAGGTCTTTTGATTTTTGTTCTT